AGTGATCTGCCTGCTTCGGCCTCTGAAAGTGTTGGGATTACAGGCATGAACCACCACGCCTGGCCTGTCATCCCTTCAAATGTTCTTTCAGAACTGAGGCATGCAGAGGCTGGAAGACAGGCTGGGCTCACCGGGGTGGTTATCTCTGAGAGAGGACATGGGTGAGGTCAGAGGCCTCTCCCTGGAGAAGGAGGTAGGTGGAGAAGCCAGATGGCATCCAGATAAGGAAGACCAGCATCTCCTTGAGAGTGTACACGGGAGCACGAGATGGGGAGGGAGGCTGAGTGCTCCTTACAGGCCCACCCTGTTGCCTCCAGGTGTTAGCTGCTGTTGTCCTGGGTCTTCAGTGTTGACCGTCGCATGGCATTTGGGCAGCTGGTTCTGCTGGGTTATGGTCCTCATGTCCCTGGCACAGACACAGCCATTGCCTGCTGGCACTTGATACCTACTCATATTCCATTTCTCTATTCCAAACACACTGGATTGCATGGCCCAGGGCGCCACGGTGTGCACCATTGTCTGGCCCACACTCACCTAGAATACATACCAGGATCTCCTACCCACTCCTTAGGTACAAGAAGAAGAAGGGGTTCTGGCCGGGCATGGTGGCTCACACCTGTAATCCCAGCACTTTGAGAGGCCGAGGTGGGTGGGTCACAAGGTCAGGAGATTGAGACCATCCTGGCTAACACGGTGAAACCCCGTCTCTACTAAAAAACACACACAAAAAAATTAGCTGGGCGTGGTGGCAGGCACCTGTAGTCCCAGCTACTCGGGAGGCTGAGGCAGGAGAATGGCGTGAACTTGGGAGGCGGAGCTTGCAGTGAGCCGAGATTGCGCCATTGCACTCCAGCCTCGGCGATAGAGCAAGACTCCGTCTCAAAAAAAAAAAAAAAAGGGGGGTTCTGGCCTTAATCTGCCTCCAGCTCAGTTATAAGGTGGCTTATCTAAAGGCTTGGGAGGTGGGGCACCCAGCCCTACCCACCCGTCCAGGAAGTTCCACACCTGGACAACTTTCAGTTTCATTATTTTAGCTTCCTGAGATTCAGAGGCCAGGAACTGTGCAGAGATCTGTGGGGATTCTCACAACTTCCATTTCTGGTGAACAGCTGAGGTCAGAGAGGAGGTGGGTACCACTTGAGATGGGCCTGTGGTTCCCGGGTACTGTCTTTCCAGACACCTAGAATTCCCAGGTTGGTAGTGAACTGAGAGTCAACCACCATGATGGGGCCAGAGACAGAGGAGGAAGCAGTGAGTGGATAAGTGCCTGTGCTGGGCAGAAGGGATATAGGGGAAGGTGGCCAAAGGTAGGATGGGGAAGTGGATCCCAGGAAGCTTTTGTTTCTTCTGAGGCCAATTTACCACCACCTCATTGGGAAATTGTTGGTAGGGAGGCACCCATCCAATTGCCTTGCAGAATACAGCAAGGCAGGGAGCCCAAGAATCAGAGCCAAGGGAAGAAACGACCAGTTGAGGTTAGTAATGTGAAGTCTGGCAACCGTGCCCGTCATTCCTCCCTGGTTCCTCTGTTCATCAACGTTGGGGCTAGTCTGGCTGGGGCATGGTGGGCCTGCCTTTCCATCCCTTGGGCCCCTTGGAACAAGGGGGCAACTCTGCTGTGGGAGATGTAGAAAATGGGTCTCACTTTCTCTATTTGGGGCAATAGCTGCTACTTTTTTCCTCCAGATGGGTACCATGAGGGGCAGAGGAGAATCTGGGATCTGTGATGTTTAGCCCTCTTTACTGAGTCATGGCTGCCTCACGTTCTAGAAGTAAGGCAGGCAAATCATTCCAGGTACTGATTGTCCTGGAACCTTTGGCTCTTCCTTGACCTCATGTCACGTGCGTCCATGTGAAGAGAGTCCACGAAACGGGCTTTATATGAGCAACAAGGCTGGGTGCAGGCAAGCTGAGTCCAAAAAAGGGGTCAGCAAAGGGTGGTGGCATTATCATTAGTTCTTATATGTTTGGGATAGGCTTACAAAGTACATTCTCAAGGGTGGAGAAATATTACAAAGTACCTTCTTAAGGGCAGGGGAGAATATTACAAAGTACCTTCTTAAGGGCGGCGGCGGGGAGACTATATTGTATCAGGGTGGGGCAGGAACAAATCACAATGGTGGAATGTCATCAGTTAAGGCTATTTTCATTTCTTTTGTGGATCTTCAGTTGCTTCAGGCCATCTGGATGTATACATGCAGGTCACAGGGAATATGATGGCTTAGCTTGGGTTCAGAGGCCTGACACCTCAGGCTGCCAAATGTGGAAGATTTAAATACTTGAACCAATACCCTCCTCCCAAAAACTGAAATTGGCTTCTGTTTCTGAGTTGGTCCAGGCGCAATGTTCAGCGTATTTGAGGAAATCACAAGAATTGTAGTTAAGGAGATGGATGCTGGAGGGGATATGATTGCCGTTAGAAGCCTTGTTGATGCTGATAGATTCCGCTGCTTCCATCTGGTGGGGGAGAAGAGAACTTTCTTTGGATGCCGGCACTACACAACAGGCCTCACCCTGATGGACATTCTGGACACAGATGGGGACAAGTGGTTAGATGAACTGGATTCTGGGCTCCAAGGTCAGTATAAGGTAGATGACAGGTGGCCAGCCCTCCAGAGTGACCTTTATCATTCTCTTTCCAGGTCAAAAGGCTGAGTTTCAAATTCTGGATAATGTAGACTCAACGGGAGAGTTGATAGTGAGATTACCCAAAGAAATAACAATTTCAGGCAGTTTCCAGGGCTTCCACCATCAGAAAATCAAGATATCGGAGAACCGGATATCCCAGCAGTATCTGGCTACCCTTGAAAACAGGTGAGGTTGGAGTTGGGCAGCAGGGAAGGAGGCCTTAACTCTCATCTCTCTCCACTCTCTCCAGGAAGCTGAAGAGGGAACTACCCTTTTCATTCCGATCAATTAATACGAGAGAAAACCTGTATCTGGTGACAGAAACTCTGGAGACGGTAAAGGAGGAAACCCTGAAAAGCGACCGGCAATATAAATTTTGGAGCCAGATCTCTCAGGGCCATCTCAGCTATAAACACAAGGTTAGGATCCTGGGAGGCAGGGACTGTGGAGGGGGGATCCGTCAATGTGAGCTCCTTTTTCTAGGGCCAAAGGGAAGTGACCATCCCCCCAAATCGGGTCCTGAGCTATCGAGTAAAGCAGCTTGTCTTCCCCAACAAGGAGACGATGAGTAAGCAAAGGCAGATGGAGAACAGGATGGGGTGTTTTTTCCTCCCTTTTTGGTGCTGGTTTAGATATTCATTTCAGGGGCAAAACAAAATCCTTTCCAGAAGGTGAGTGAGCTGCTGGGCTTCCCGTTCGTCATAGATTCTGAAATAACTCTTCCTCTCTCTGCAGAGAAGGATGGTGCTTCATCCTGTTTAGGTAAGGGTGATAGCCAAGTGTGTTCAGGGTGGGTGGCCCAGGTTCTCAATTGCTGCCTCTACAGGAAAGTCTTTGGGTTCGGAGGATTCCAGAAACATGAAGGAGAAGTTGGAGGACATGGAGAGTGTCCTCAAGGACCTGACAGAGGAGAAGAGAAAAGATGTGCTAAACTCCCTCGCTAAGTGCCTCGGCAAGGAGGATATTCGGCAGGATCTAGAGCAAAGAGTAAGGGACCCTAAGAAAGCCTTGGGGCAGAGTGCTGCTCATCTCCCACACTTCCTGGCCCTAGGTATCTGAGGTCCTGATTTCCGGGGAGCTACACATGGAGGACCCAGACAAGCCTCTCCTAAGCAGCCTTTTTAATGCTGCTGGGGTCTTGGTAGAAGCGCGTGCAAAAGCCATTCTGGACTTCCTGGATGCCCTGCTAGGTGAGGAAGGGTCTCGCTGTAGGCTGGGGTGGTCTCCTTTTTACCACTCTTTCTTTGCCCCCAGAGCTGTCTGAAGAGCAGCAGTTTGTGGCTGAGGCCCTGGAGAAGGGGACCCTTCCTCTGTTGAAGGACCAGGTGAGACAGCCTGGGCTGAGGGCCATGGTCATTAGCTGTTACAATCTGGGGGGTTTCCTTCCAGGTGAAATCTGTCATGGAGCAGAACTGGGATGAGCTGGCCAGCAGTCCTCCTGACATGGACTATGACCCTGAGGCACGAATTCTCTGTGCGCTGTATGTTGTTGTCTCTATCCTGCTGGAGCTGGCTGAGGGGCCTACCTCTGTCTCTTCCTAACTACAAAAGCCCTTTCTCCCCACAAGCCTCTGGGTTTTCCCTTTACCAGTCTGTCCTCACTGCCATCGCCACTACCATCCTGTCACCAGTGGGACCTCTTTAAAACAAGCAGCCAACCATTCTTTGATGTATCCCATTCGCTCCATGTTAACATCCAAAACCAGCCTGGATTTCATACATGGACTTCTGATTAAAAGTGGCAGGTTGTGCATGTTAATTTTGTCTTTTGAAGCCTCACTAAATGACAGT